AAATGGTAATAAAATCTCCTCCAGCTCCTGAGGCTTCGCAGAGGGGATGTTTATGGTGGATGGGGTTCCCCTTCTCCTGCGCAGCTGGTTTCGAGGTTGTGCGGTTTCCAGTCCTGCGGAGCAGCTCAGGTTACCGCCTCCGTGGCCGCGGGGGAGGGCATCTCCGACGGCCGCAGCAATGGGCAAGAGATCAGGGTCTTCCCATCCCCGCGACTCGCCCCTTTCTGCCTGGTAACCAAGCGGGATGCCTCATCCTACTCCCCAAACGGAGCGGATCACACACAGTAGTATTTCATGGTCTTTCCTGCTGCGGTTTTCCCGGGGGAAGGTACTTCCAGAGGGTGGCCAAGTCTTCCCTAGCGGCCGGCCTTCGGGAGGGGGACAGAACTTAGGAGTCAGCCCTCTGCCTTCGTACAAAGGCTCGCTTCTCCTCAGGGCGTCTCTGGGTGGAGCGAAGCGGCCGAGGGGACCACGACAATGTCCCTTTGCTTTTCGGACCGATGGCCAGGCCTCCAGAGCCAGGAGCGCCCGGGACCCCAGGGCAGGGAGCAAAGCTCATACCGCAACCCCGCCACCCGCCCGCGCCCTGCCAGCCTGTTGGGGCCACAGCGCGCAGGCCAGCAGCCGCACTCGCCGCTGCGGGGTTCCCTTTGCGCTGAGCTCATCTCCTGCAACGCCGCTGCCCCAAACCTTGCGGGCCATTTGGTCCCGGGGGTGGGGCTCCTTGGGGGCCGCGGGGCAGCCCGGATGAGAGGATGACCCGGGAGCTCCCTGGGGGCGGAGTGGAAGGGGCAGCTCCAGGCAGCCCTGGCCAGGAGCTTTTACCCCGCCAGCCCCGCTGCTCCAGCGGCCGCTGCCTTAGAAAAGTTAACGAGAACCAGATGTGGTGGCCACTGCCGAACTTTCTCAGAGCCGGTGATTGGTCCCCAGCCGAGGGCCTCAGCCAATTAGCTTGCTGGGTGGGCCTGGAGTCCCGCCCCGCCCAGGCGCCCGCGGAGATCCAGGTTCGAGGCTGGCGCGGCGCGGAGAGTGGGCTGGAGGCCGGGGCGGGACGCGTTGTGCAGCGGGTAAGCGCACGGCCGAGCGAGCATGGAGGGGGACCGGGTGGCCGGGCGGCCGGTGCTGTCGTCGTTACCAGTGCTACTGCTGCTGCCGTTGCTAATGTTGCGGGCCGCGGCGCTGCACCCAGACGAGCTCTTCCCACACGGGGAGTCGTGGGGGGACCAGCTCCTGCAGGAAGGCGACGACGAAAGCTCAGCCGTGGTGAAGCTGGCGAATCCCCTGCACTTCTACGAAGCCCGATTCAGCAACCTCTACGTAAGTTCAGCCCCCTCCTGGCACTTTTCCCGACTGTCACCTTTTTGTCCCTCTCCTCTCCCAGGTGGGCACCAACGGCATCATCTCCACTCAGGACTTCCCCAGGGAAACGCAGTATGTGGACTATGATTTCCCCACCGACTTCCCGGCCATCGCCCCTTTTCTGGCGGACATCGACACGAGCCACGGCAGAGGCCGAGTCCTGTACCGAGAGGACACCTCCCCCGCAGTGCTGGGCCTGGCCGCCCGCTATGTGCGCGCTGGCTTCCCGCGCTCTGCGCGCTTTACCCCCACCCACGCCTTCCTGGCCACCTGGGAGCAGGTAGGCGCTTACGAGGAGGTCAAGCGCGGGGCGCTGCCCTCGGGAGAGGTAAGTGACCAGGGATATTTGACTGCTGAGGACTCTCTCTCTTTTTTTTTTTTTTTCCTCACAGCTGAACACTTTCCAGGCAGTTTTGGCATCTGATGGGTCTGATAGCTACGCCCTCTTTCTTTATCCTGCCAACGGCCTGCAGTTCCTTGGAACCCGCCCCAAAGAGTCTTACAATGTCCAGCTTCAGCTTCCAGCTCGGGTGGGCTTCTGCCGAGGGGAGGCTGATGATCTGAAGTCAGAAGGACCATATTTCAGCTTGACTAGCACTGAACAGTCTGTGAAAAATCTCTATCAGTAAGTAACATTGAGCTGAAGCCCTTTCCTATTTTGTTACAATGACTGTTTCCTTTTTATTTAGACTAAGCAACCTGGGGATCCCTGGAGTGTGGGCTTTCCATATCGGCAGCACTTCCCCGTTGGACAATGTCAGGCCAGCTGCAGTTGGAGACCTTTCCGCTGCCCACTCTTCTGTTCCCCTGGGACGTTCCTTCAGCCATGCTACAGCCCTGGAAAGTGACTATAATGAGGACAATTTGGATTACTATGATGTGAATGAGGAGGAAGCTGAATACCTTCCGGGTGAACCAGAGGAGGCATTGAATGGCCACAGCAGCATTGATGTTTCCTTCCAATCCAAAGTGGATACAAAGCCTTTAGAGGGTAGGATCTCCCCTCCAGATTCTGATCTGTCCTCCCCCTTGCATCCAACACCTACTTATTGGCCATTCTATCCTGAAACAGAATCTTCCACCTTGGATCCTCACACCAAAGAAGGAACATCTCTGGGAGAGGTAGGGGGCCCAGATTTAAAAGGCCAAGTTGAGCCCTGGGATGAGAGAGAGACCAGAAGCCCAGCTCCACCAGAGGTAGACAGAGATTCACTGGCTCCTTCCTGGGAAACCCCACCACCGTACCCCGAAAACGGAAGCATCCAGCCCTACCCAGATGGAGGGCCAGTGCCTTCGGAAATGGATGTTCCCCCAGCTCATCCTGAAGAAGAAATTGTTCTTCGAAGTTACCCTGCTTCAGGTCACACTACACCCTTAAGTCGAGGGACGTATGAGGTGGGACTGGAAGACAACATAGGTTCCAACACCGAGGGTGAGTGCATTAGAAAACTGGGTGCTAAGGTTTCCTTTTAAGGCAAGTTTGTTTTATTTTTCAGTCTTCACGTATAATGCTGCCAACAAGGAAACCTGTGAACACAACCACAGACAATGCTCCCGGCATGCCTTCTGCACGGACTATGCCACTGGCTTCTGCTGCCACTGCCAATCCAAGTTTTATGGAAATGGGAAGCACTGTCTGCCTGAAGGTAATTGACTGGGGCCAGGAACTCCTGTGTGTGTCCAAGCCTAACTGGATTTGCTGTCTTTTAGGGGCACCTCACCGAGTGAATGGGAAAGTGAGTGGCCACCTCCACGTGGGCCATACACCCGTGCACTTCACTGATGTGGACCTGCATGCGTATATCGTGGGCAATGATGGCAGAGCCTACACGGCCATCAGCCACATCCCACAGCCAGCAGCCCAGGCCCTCCTCCCCCTCACACCAATTGGAGGCCTGTTTGGCTGGCTCTTTGCTTTAGAAAAACCTGGCTCTGAGAACGGCTTCAGCCTCGCAGGTGAGTAGGGCCTCTGAGAAGGCCGGTAGTCATCATCCCTGTGCTGAATGTTTTTCATCTCCAGGTGCTGCCTTTACCCATGACATGGAAGTTACATTCTACCCGGGAGAGGAGACGGTTCGTATCACTCAAACTGCTGAGGGACTTGACCCAGAGAACTACCTGAGCATTAAGACCAACATTCAAGGCCAGGTGCCTTACGTCTCAGCAAATTTCACAGCCCACATCTCTCCCTACAAGGAGCTGTACCACTACTCCGACTCCAGTATGTATAACCAGTCTTCACATCTGTAAAATTTTTTAAAAAATTACCACTGTGTTTGTTGCAGCTGTGACCTCTACAAGTTCCAGAGACTACTCTCTGACTTTTGGTGCAATCAACCAAACATGGTCCTACCGCATCCACCAGAACATCACTTACCAGGTGTGCAGGCACGCCCCCAGACACCCGTCCTTCCCCACCACCCAGCAGCTGAACGTGGACCGGGTCTTTGCCTTGTATAATGACGAAGAAAGAGTGCTTAGATTTGCTGTGACCAATCAAATTGGCCCGGTCAAAGGTAAGGTTTCCTTTTTTGTTGTTGGGTAAAAAATTGTGCTTTTATTTCCCCTCTACTCATGCAGAGGATTCAGACCCCACTCCGGGGAATCCTTGCTATGATGGGAGCCACATGTGTGACACAACAGCACGGTGCCATCCAGGGACAGGTGTAGATTACACCTGTGAGTGCGCATCTGGGTACCAGGGAGATGGACGGAACTGTGTGGGTAAGAGCCATGTTCTCGTGTCTCCTTCTTGTAGCAGAATTTTTCTCTTCTCATTTCTTCTTAGATGAAAATGAATGTGCAACTGGCTTTCATCGCTGTGGCCCCAACTCTGTATGTATCAACTTGCCTGGAAGCTACAGGTGTGAGTGCCGGAGTGGTTATGAGTTTGCAGATGACCGGCATACTTGCATCTGTGAGTTCCAAAATCATTTTCCTGTGTGGCCACTCTGGATGCCCTTATCTTCTTCTCTTTTCAGTGATCACCCCACCTGCCAACCCCTGTGAGGATGGCAGTCATACCTGTGCTCCTGCTGGGCAGGCCCGGTGTGTTCACCATGGAGGCAGCACGTTCAGCTGTGCCTGCCTGCCTGGTTATGCCGGCGATGGGCACCAGTGCACTGGTGAGTAACTGCAGGTCAGCCTCAATGACTGGTTGCTTCTTTCTTCTGTTTCTGACCTCTGCAGATGTAGATGAATGCTCAGAAAACAGATGTCACCCTGCAGCTACCTGCTACAATACTCCTGGTTCCTTCTCCTGCCGTTGTCAACCCGGATATTATGGGGATGGATTTCAGTGCATACCTGGTAAGTTTCAGAGGGCCAGATTAGGCACATGATTTTGTGTCTTCCTCTGCCTTGATCCTGGAAGACTCCACCTCAAGCCTGACACCCTGTGAACAACAGCAGCGCCATGCCCAGGCCCAGTATGCCTACCCTGGGGCCCGGTTCCACATCCCCCAATGCGACGAGCAGGGCAACTTCCTGCCCCTACAGTGTCATGGCAGCACTGGTTTCTGCTGGTGCGTGGACCCTGATGGTCATGAAGTTCCTGGTACCCAGACTCCACCTGGCTCCACCCCGCCTCACTGTGGACCATCACCAGGTGAGCTTAGGCCTGGGGCTCAAGAAGCAGAATTTTTCTTCTTCCCTCTTCCCCATCTGCTCAGAGCCCACCCAGAGGCCCCCGACCATCTGTGAGCGCTGGAGGGAAAACCTGCTGGAGCACTACGGTGGCACCCCCCGGGATGACCAGTACGTGCCCCAGTGCGATGACCTGGGCCACTTCATCCCCCTGCAGTGCCACGGAAAGAGCGACTTCTGCTGGTGTGTGGACAAAGATGGCAGAGAGGTGCAGGGCACCCGCTCCCAGCCAGGCACCACCCCTGCGTGTAAGCACCTGGCCGCCCCCGCTCCCCTCAGCCCCTTCCTGCTCTCCCACCCTCTCTCCCACAGGTATACCCACCGTCGCTCCACCCATGGTCCGGCCCACGCCCCGGCCAGATGTGACCCCTCCATCTGTGGGCACCTTCCTGCTCTATACTCAGGGCCAGCAGATTGGCTACTTACCCCTCAATGGCACCAGGCTTCAGAAGGATGCAGCTAAGACCCTGCTGTCTCTGCATGTAAAGTGGATTTCTCCTGTAGGGGGCAGGGCATTCTTCTAATTCTATGATTTGATGCACAAAGGGCTCCATAATCGTGGGAATTGATTACGACTGCCGGGAGAGGATGGTGTACTGGACAGATGTTGCTGGACGGACAATCAGCCGTGCTGGTCTGGAACTGGGAGCAGAGCCTGAGACGATCGTGAATTCAGGTCAGCAGCTTCACTCAGCAGTCTGCATTTCAACACTCCAGTCCTGACTTTGCTTTATTTCCAGGTCTGATAAGCCCTGAAGGACTTGCCATAGACCACATCCGCAGAACAATGTACTGGACGGACAGTGTCCTGGATAAGATAGAGAGCGCCCTGCTGGATGGCTCTGAGCGCAAGGTCCTCTTCTACACAGATCTGGTGAATCCCCGTGCCATCGCTGTGGATCCAATCCGAGGGTCAGCTGGGCTTCCCTAATTCTTCTCTTACCATTCTTTTACAATCTTGATTTTTAACTTACAGCAACTTGTACTGGACAGACTGGAATAGAGAAGCTCCTAAAATTGAAACGTCATCTTTAGATGGAGAAAACAGAAGAATTCTGATCAATACAGACATTGGATTGCCCAATGGCTTAACCTTTGACCCTTTCTCTAAACTGCTCTGCTGGGCAGATGCAGGTAATACTACTGATGGAATGCAAATAGATAACAAGGACCTCATTTTCCCCCTTTGTTTTAAAAGGAACCAAAAAACTGGAGTGTACACTACCTGATGGAACTGGACGGCGTGTCATTCAAAACAACCTCAAGTACCCCTTCAGCATCGTAAGCTATGCAGATCACTTCTACCACACAGACTGGAGGAGGTGAGCCCCACAAATTCTGGACAAGCCTGAAATCCCTGAATTCACTCTTCCTTTCTGTTACCAGGGATGGTGTTGTATCAGTAAATAAACATAGTGGCCAGTTTACTGATGAGTATCTCCCAGAACAACGATCTCACCTCTACGGGATAACTGCAGTCTACCCCTACTGCCCAACAGGTAAAAAGTATGCTTTAGGATGCTCCTTTAAACACCCTGTCCCACCCCTGCTCTTCTCTCACAGGAAGAAAGTAAGTACAGTAATGTAAAGGAAGACTTGGAGTTTACAATCAGAACCTGGACCCTAAAGAACAGTGACTGCAAAGGCAAAGAAAGTAAAAAAGGAATTGGCCATTAGACGTTCCTGAGCATCCAAGATGAACATTTTGTAGTGCAAAAAGACTTTTGTGAAAAGCTGATACCTCAATCTTTACTACTGTATTTTTAAAAATGAAGGTTGTTATTGCAAGTTTAAAAAGGTAACAGAATTTTAACTGTTGCTTATTAAAGCAACTTCTTGTAAACATTTATCATTAATATTTAAAAGATCAAATTCATTCAACTAAGAATTAGAGTTTAAGACTCTAAACCTGATTTTTGCCATGGATTCCTTCTGGCCAAGAAATTAAAGCACATGTGATCAATATAACAATATAATCCTAAACCTTGACAGTTGGAGAAGCCAATGCAGAACTGATGGGAAAGGACCAATTATTTATAGTTTCCCAACAAAAGTTCTAAGATTTTTTACCTCTGCATCAGTGCATTTCTATTTATATCAAAAGGTGCTAAAATGATTCAATTTGCATTTTCTGATCCTGTAGTGCCTCTATAGAAGTACCCACAGAAAGTAAAGTATCACATTTATAAATACCAAAGATGTAACAATTTTAAAATTTTCTAGATTACTCCAATAAAGTGTTTTAAGTTTTCCTATGACTTAAGGATCTATATTGTCTCTAGG